CTGCGAAGGACGAGACTTCCTCTTGAACAGTGTGCTGTTGTAAACATATTTGAAAACTATTACCAATAAAGTTTTGTTTAAAAAAAAAGTGTCGCTGGTGTTCTCGACTTCGATCACCCACCCACACACCCCCAGGGGGTTGGAAAGGGAATTTCGGACCCCAGCGTGCAGGCCGATCAGGTCCTGGCTTGAAGTCCTTGTAACCAGGGTTTAGCTGAAATTCCGGCACTCCTTCGGCCCCGCAGGAGAAACGAGCGTCAAACTGCCCTTTGACCCCAGATTCGGGGTCCCCAAATCTGCGGCGCGCCCCCTCGGCGTCCAGCCCGGGACCGAGAGGGCGCTCTAGGGAGGCGCTGGGGCTGGCGCGCCAGGAGGCCGAGCGGCGGCGGGGGCGGCCCTGGCAGGGGGAGTAGAAGGGGGAGAGGGTGCGCGCCCCCCTTCCCGCATCCTCAGCGCCGGGCCAGGCGCGCCTGAGGGACGCGGGGGCGGCGGCAGCAGGAGGGTCCCCGCAGCACCCTGCGAGCGCGGCAGCCCCGGCCCGCGGGCGGCGAGTTCCCGGTAAGTGCGGTCCCGAGAGCGGAGCGCGCTGGAGAGGCGTGGAGAGGGGGGCTGGGCGCCGGGGACGTCTGGGTCCCGCGCCCAATGGCTGGAGGGCGGCCGAGCGCCGCCCGCCCGCCCTGCCCGCCCCCTCTCCACTCCCCCCGGCACTCCCCTCCCCCTCCCCCGCCCGCCGCTTTCCCCCGCCCCCGCCCCGGGCCAACTCCGCGGCGCCTCCTTAAAAAGCGCGCGGGAGTTGTAAGGGGGGGCCGGAGCGAGCCGGAGTGAGCGAGAGCGCAGGGTAAAGGGGGCGGGCGGGGGGCCCGGGCTCCACCTTAAAAGCGGGCGCGTGGGGGTGGGAGGGAGGAAGGCGGGCGGCGGGGAGGAGGGAGGGAGGGAAGGAAGGGGGGCCGGAGTGTCCCGGGCGCAGGGCGCGCGTGCGGCGGCGGCGGCGGCGGGGAGGGGCCGGCCGCGCCGCGCTCCCCTCCTCCCCCTCGCATCCCCGGCCCCGCGCGCGCCCAGCAGAAGCGGGTCTGTGTGTGCGTGCGTGCGAGTGAGTGAGTGTGTGCATATTTTTTTCTCTCTTTTCTTTCTCTCTCACTGTTTTTTCCTCTCTCTCTCTCTCCCTCTCTCTCTCTTTTTTTTTTTTTTTTTTTTGCAAAGAAACAGCAGCGCCGCCGCCGCTCCGCCGAGGCGCTGCGCCCCCCGGGGGGGGAGGCGGAGGAGGCGGGCAGCGGCGGAGGGAGGGGAGCCGGGGAGGGGGGCGCCGCGCTGGGAGGGAGGCAGCGCGCACGGTGCAGCCGGGCCGGGCGGGAGGCATGGCGGGGCCCCCGGCCCTACCCCCGCCGGAGACGGCGGCGGCCGCCACCACGGCGGCCGCCGCCTCGTCGTCCGCCGCTTCCCCGCACTACCAAGAGTGGATCCTGGACACCATCGACTCGCTGCGCTCGCGCAAGGCGCGGCCGGACCTGGAGCGCATCTGCCGGATGGTGCGGCGGCGGCACGGCCCGGAGCCGGAGCGCACGCGCGCCGAGCTCGAGAAACTGATCCAGCAGCGCGCCGTGCTCCGGGTCAGCTACAAGGGGAGCATCTCGTACCGCAACGCGGCGCGCGTCCAGCCGCCCCGGCGCGGAGCCACCCCGCCGGCCCCGCCGGCGCCGCCACAGCAGCAGCAGCCGCCGCCGCCGCAGCCACAGCCGCCGCCGGAGGGGGGCGCGGTGCGGGCCGGCGGCGCGGCGCGGCCCGTGAGCCTGCGGGAAGTCGTGCGCTACCTCGGGGGCAGCGGCGGCGCCGGCGGTCGCCTAACCCGCGGCCGCGTGCAGGGGCTGCTGGAGGAGGAGGCGGCGGCTCGAGGCCGTCTGGAGCGCACCCGTCTCGGAGCGCTTGCGCTGCCCCGCGGGGACAGGCCCGGACGGGCGCCGCCGGCCGCCAGCGCCCGCCCGTCTCGCAGCAAGGTGAGCGCGCCGGGGAGCGGGGGCGCCGCGCGCTAATTTTGCATGCTTCTCTCCTCGGCTCCAGAGAGGTGGAGAAGAGCGAGTACTTGAGAAAGAAGAGGAAGAAGATGATGATGAAGATGAAGATGAAGAAGATGATGTGTCAGAGGGCTCTGAAGTGCCCGAGAGTGACCGTCCTGCAGGTGCCCAGCACCACCAGCTTAACGGCGAGCGGGGACCTCAGAGTGCCAAGGAGAGGGTCAAGGAGTGGACCCCCTGCGGACCGCACCAGGGCCAGGATGAAGGGCGGGGGCCAGCCCCGGGCAGCGGCACCCGCCAGGTGTTCTCCATGGCAGCCATGAACAAGGAAGGGGGAACAGGTAAGGATCCCTCTGGGTGGGGAAGAGTGCTAAAGCCAAAGACAGGTGTTTTTTTCCTTCCCAGCTTCTGTTGCCACCGGGCCAGACTCCCCGTCCCCCGTGCCTTTGCCCCCAGGCAAACCAGCCCTACCTGGGGCCGACGGGACCCCCTTTGGCTGTCCGTAAGTTGGGGTATTGGAGACATGGGGGTGCTGTGTTCACTGGTGTCTGTTTGTTTTGATGCAGTCCCGGGCGCAAAGAGAAGCCATCTGATCCCGTCGAGTGGACCGTGATGGATGTCGTCGAATATTTTACTGAGGCTGGATTCCCGGAGCAGGCGACAGCTTTCCAAGAGCAGGTGAGTTTCCAGCCCAGGACTACACACTGACAATCCCGGCTCTCTCTGTTCCTGTCCCACCCAGGAAATTGATGGCAAATCTTTGCTGCTCATGCAGCGCACAGATGTGCTCACCGGCCTGTCCATCCGCCTCGGGCCAGCCCTGAAAATCTACGAGCACCACATCAAGGTGCTTCAGCAAGGCCACTTTGAGGATGATGACCCCGATGGCTTCTTAGGCTGAGCGCCCAGCCTCACCCCTGCCCCAGCCCATTCCGGCCCCCATCTCACCCAAGATCCCCCAGAGTCCAGGAGCTGGACGGGGACACCCTCAGCCCTCATAACAGATTCCAAGGAGAGGGCACCCTCTTGTCCTTATCTTTGCCCCTTGTGTCTGTCTCACACACATCTGCTCCTCAGCACGTCGGTGTGGGGAGGGGATTGCTCCTTAAACCCCAGGTGGCTGACCCTCCCCACCCAGTCCAGGACATTTTAGGAAAAAAAAAATGAAATGTGGGGGGCTTCTCATCTCCCCAAGATCCTCTTCCGTTCAGCCAGATGTTTCCTGTATAAATGTTTGGATCTGCCTGTTTATTTTGGTGGGTGGTCTTTCCTCCCTCCCCTACCACCCATGCCCCCCTTCTCAGTCTGCCCCTGGCCTCCAGCCCCTAGGGGACTAGCTGGGTTGGGGTTCCTCGGGCCTTTTCTCTCCTCCCTCTTTTCTTTCTGTTGATTGTCGCTCCAGCTGGCTGTATTGCTTTTTAATATTGCACCGAAGGTTTTTTAAATAAAATTTTAAAAAAAGAAAAAGGGAAAAAAAAGCCACGGAGTCCATTTTATGA